GAGATGGTCCCTTTTCCAGGCAGCTATGTGTCCATTTCCTAGAGAGGGAAACTGAGTCCCAGAGAAGGCGGGTGTGGCTGGAGGCCATGGGTCAGTCATAGGCATAACCATGCCGTGAATAACCGTCTTGGCACTCTCTGACTTCTTTCCCTGGCAATACAACGGATCCCAGTGCCCATTTGTCACATAAGGAAACTGAGGCTGGCGTCTTCGATGAAGCCTGGCAGGAGTGGGGGTCACACACGGAGTGCAAGGCTGTCCAAGCCTTCAAGGTCATTCTGACTGATCTTTGAGCCTTAGCAATACAGGACGTGGGTCCAAGAGCATTTCCAGCACAAAATGGCGCCTCATAGAAAAATGTAGTCGGAGTTCCAGCGCCCACCTCCACCACGGCTCAAAGGAGGGGGCGCGGGCGGCAGCGCACACTTCATTTGCATATACAAAAATCAACGGATTTCGTTGGCTGGCAGCGGTTTGATCTGCACGAAACTGGGTCGCCCTCTGACCGGTCTCTATCAGTCATTGGCCCATGCGAGTCTCGTGACCCACCAGTCACTAAAGCGCATCCCTATTGGCCCGAGCGCCTTCCATCACGCGTTTAAAACCCCGAGTCCCGCCTCCCCTCGCCACGCTCCGGCCCCCAGGAAGACCGTTAGTCGCGTGCGCGACTTCCTCAGCGTCAGGGCGCGCCCGCGCGTATGCCGGGCCGTGGCGGCGTCTCATTCAAACGGTCCAATCAGCGGCCGCGTCGCCTTCCCCGTCCCCCTTCCTCTCTTCTTCCCCTTTTCAGCCCCTCCGTTCTTTGAGAACCCTCCCGACCCCCGCGGGCCCCCATTGGCCGGCCCGCTACCCAGCCCTCTCCGCCACTTCCCTCGCTTCTGACCATAGTTTGCGGGGAAGGGAGCGAGCGCGTCGAAAACCAAGGAACGTGCGCGCTGACGTCACGGTTGAGGCTCGGAGCTGAGGGGCCGCGGAGGGCGTGGCCTGCGGGCGGTTATAAAGAGGCAGTGGTGCGCGCGCGGCCGGCTCAGTGCTGCCGGGCACCGGGGCGGCGGGTTGGTCTACGCTGTGCGCGGCGGACGTCGGAGGCAGCGGGGAGCGGAGCGGGGCCGCCGGGGCCTCTCCAGGGCCGCAGCGGCAGCAGTTGGGCCCCCCGCCCCGGCCGGCGGACCGAAGAACGCAGGAAGGGGGCCGGGGGGACCCGCCCCCGGCCGGCCGCAGCCATGGTGAGCACGGGCGATGAGGCCCATGAAGGTGGCTCGCTCACCCTGCTCTCCCATCCGTGCCCAGAACTCCAACGTGGAGAACCTACCCCCGCACATCATCCGCCTGGTGTACAAGGAGGTGACGACACTGACCGCAGACCCACCCGATGGCATCAAGGTCTTTCCCAACGAGGAGGACCTCACCGACCTCCAGGTCACCATCGAGGGCCCTGGTGAGTTTGGAAGGAAAAAGAGAAGGGGCTGCGCCCTGACCCTGTACCCCTCCCTCCACTCCAGAGGGGACCCCATATGCTGGAGGTCTGTTCCGCATGAAACTCCTGCTGGGGAAGGACTTCCCTGCCTCCCCACCCAAGGGCTACTTCCTGACCAAGATCTTCCACCCGAACGTGGGCGCCAATGGCGAGATCTGCGTCAACGTGCTCAAGAGGGACTGGACGGCTGAGCTGGGCATCCGACACGTACTGCTGGTGAGTTCTGGGCTGGGGCTGGGCCTCCTGCCGACCCACTGTGACCCTGAGCCTCTTCCCACAGACCATCAAGTGCCTGCTGATCCACCCTAACCCCGAGTCTGCACTCAACGAGGAGGCGGGCCGCCTGCTCTTGGAGAACTACGAGGAGTATGCGGCTCGGGCCCGTCTGCTCACAGAGATCCACGGGGGCGCCGGCGGGCCCAGCGGCAGGGCCGAAGCCGGTCGGGCCCTGGCCAGTGGCACTGAAGCTTCCTCCACCGACCCTGGGGCCCCAGGGGGCCCGGGAGGGGCTGAGGGTCCCATGGCCAAGAAGCATGCTGGCGAGCGCGATAAGAAGCTGGCGGCCAAGAAAAAGACGGACAAGAAGCGGGCGCTGCGGCGGCTGTAGTGGGCTCTCTTCCTCCTTCCACCGTGACCCCAACCTCTCCTGTCCCCTCCCTCCAACTCTGTCTCTAAGTTATTTAAATTATGGCTGGGGTCGGGGAGGGTACAGGGGGCACTGGGACCTGGATTTGTTTTTCTAAATAAAGTTGGAAAAGCAGCTTCTGTGTCTCACAGATGCCCCAGGACCGCTGCATGGTGCCATGTGGCTCTGGGAGTTTGGCTCCCCTGCACAGGCCCTGGGTCCTTGTAAAGCCTCATGGACTGCAGCAGTGGGTCCATCTAGCTCACCAGCCTTGCTGTTTGAGGTTTGGGTCCACCTCTTTGTTCTGTGGAGGTAGAGCGGTCACAACCCCTCTTTGGAGTCAGATTTCCAATCTAAAATGGGGCGAGGACCTGGAGCTGCTCCTGGTGGCCTGAGCGGCACTGCCCTATACTTCTCCCTCTAGAATAATGGCCACGTTGGTGTGGCAGTGGTGTTCCTGCTCAGGACGGCCAGGTGCCAGCAGTCTGGCATGAGGCTCGCCTCGTCTGTCTGGTTCTGGACTGGGCCAAGGTTCGGTCCCCTTGAATCATCTGATCCTGCTTTGTGCTAAAGATTGGTTTTTCCCTTGTGGGCAGCAAAGCCTGTTCCCACATGTATTTCTGCACAACAGATCACAAAGCCAGCGGCTTAAAACAACACCCACTTCAGACTTTGTGTTGGAAGTCTGGACACGGCTGAGCTAGTCTCTGCTCAGTGCTTTGCAGGCTAAAATTGAGGTATTGGTTGTTGGTGTTCCTTAGTCTGGGTCCTCTTCCATGCTCATGGTTGTTGGCTGATTTCAGTCCTCGTAGAACTAGGGTCTTAGCTCCAAGAAGCTGCCCCTCCTTGGGCCCTGGCAGGTCTGATTTAAGGGCCCATTCCCTTTGAGGTGCTCACCGGATTAGGTCAGGCCCATCCAGATACTTAAGTGATAATGACTAAATCACAGGGGTAAGATCCCAGCTTAGTCTTAGTTTCTGCCCTCAAGGGGAAGGGATTAACCTGGGTGTGCACACCAGGGGGTGGGGAAACTTCCCATTCTATTAATGCGTTTAGGTTATTTAGACCAATGTCTCATTAATTTTAAAAAAATTAAAAATAGGCCAGGCGCAATGGCTCACGCCTGTAATCCCAACTTTAGGAGGTGAAAGGATCACTTGAGGCCAGGAGTTAAAGACGAACGTGGGCAACACAGTGAGATCCCATCTCTACAAAAAGTAAAATACATTTACAATAAAAATCTACAAGTTCTGACCCATAGGAGAGTGGAAAACTCAAAGGCTGCTTTTGTCCTGAAAGAATTTGCCTATTCTAATAAAACAGCTGAGGTTGAAACGGCTCAGCCTCTGAAAGGGGTCTGACCCTTCCTTGAGCCCTTGCCTCCAGTGACAATCTCCCAAGCTAAGGGAGAAAAGGAACCAAAAGTCTGCACTCCTCTCTACCTCTAGCAGTGCAGGGAGCGAAGGAAAGACAAGGGAAGAAACCCTTCAGATTTTCAGATCAAATTCACATCACTGGCCATCCAAGAAATCTTAAGCTCTGCGTTTATCGTCAACCATTTCTGCATGAGGGAAGCAAACAGTCCTTGCTGAAGGAAGGTGCCTGCATCCTGGGCCTCGGAACCCACTGAAATAATTTAGCGAAGTGCATAATAAAAATAATATTTGCCCTTAGCCCTGACAGAGTTCCTCAATCCCTTGGAATC